TACCAGAGCAGTTCCCTCTTCCTGCTGGTCCAGGCAGCACGGTGCTTTGAATAAAGGTCAGCTAGAGGGGTCACCCGCCGATTATTCTCTTCTACTGGCAAGGAGGAGGAAGCCCCTGCCCCCTTATCCACCACAAAATCCTGGGCTTCCCCGACAGCTGCAAATTCCTCCCTGGAGATGTAAGGCTTCTGGGGTTGCCATGGTCCATGGGAGTGAAATGCTGGCCGCCCTCTGCTACCCCAGCCCCGAGCAGGCTGTTGCAGCCTTCCCTCCTGTCCCTTTCAAAAGCTTTTAAAGGAAATCCCAGGGGGGAAGGAGGATGGGACACTAACCAGGGCTTCCGTCCAAGCAGCCAGGGCGAATAAAAGGGGCTTTTCTCAAACGAACGGAGCAAACCCTGGGATCGTTTCAAAGGATTTTTAACCCGCGGTCGTTCCCGGAGGGAAGTGGGGAGCAGATACAGTTCTTCCCAAGCTTAACCTGCTCTACAGTTCCTTTCAGCATTTTCTCCAGGGACGCCTCATCCAGGGTCTTTCCCTGGAGGGAGGCGAGGGCAGAGATGATCCTTCCCAATCCCCAACTTAACCTGCTTCGGAAGCGCCTTGCAGCCTGTTTCAAAGGATTTCTCACCCTTGTCTGGCGGGAAGGGGAGGGCAAACAAATGAATCAGCCCCAAAGAGCGGGCTGAGGTCGAGGCTGAATGGGGCTCTTGGGTGTGACTTGCAAATTCTGGGAACACTTTGCAGAAATGACGAGAAGCCCCTCGGAGCAGGCCTGTGGGTTTTCCCTCGCACCTTGCTCCCCAAGCCGGGGCTCGGGAGGGTTCGAGGGCGGAGCGGCGGGCGCGCCGGGGCCAGGGTCCTCCCGGGGCCGCGGTGGGCGCAGACAAAGAGGCGGCGGGGCGGCGCGGGGCCGGGCGCGGGCCGCAGGGCCGGTGCGGACTCGAGGGGCCGGGCCGGCCGGGCCGGCCGGGCGGGCGCGGCGGCGGAGCGCTGGGAGGAGCCGCGCGGCGTCTTCTCCTGGCAGCGCGCGCCCGCCCGGCCCCGCGGCGGCGGCGGCGCGTCACGCTCTCCCCCGCCCCGAGCCGACGAGCCGGGAGGCGGGAGGCGGCGGCCGCGGCGGCTGCTGCTGCTGCAGTGGGACAGGTGGCGGCGACCGGCGGCGTCCGAGGAGGTGAGCAGGGGGCGGCGCGGGCCCTCTCCCTTTATAAAATCTTTTTATTTCTTTCTCTTTGCAGATTTAATCCAGAGACTGACTTCACTATAGAACCCACAGTTGTATCAATGGTTGGGGAAAGATAGTGGCAACAGGCAAAGGAGAAACAGCTCTGACATACAAAGAAAATGAGTATGCTAAAGCCAAGTGGGCTTAAGGCCCCCACCAAGATCCTGAAGCCTGGAAGCACAGCTCTGAAGACACCTACGGCTGGTAATACTTTACGCTTTTCCTTTCCTTATCCTAAATCGAATCTCTTATGATCTTTTGTTTTCAGTTGTAGCTCCAGTAGAAAAAACCATATCCAGTGAAAAAGCATCAAGCACTCCATCATCTGAGACTCAGGAGGAATTTGTGGATGACTTTCGAGTTGGGGAGCGAGTTTGGGTGAATGGAAATAAGCCTGGATTTATCCAGTTTCTTGGAGAAACCCAGTTTGCACCAGGCCAGTGGGCTGGAATTGTTTTAGATGAACCCATAGGCAAGAACGATGGTTCGGTGGCAGGAGTTCGGTATTTCCAGTGTGAACCTTTAAAGGGCATATTTACCCGACCTTCAAAGTTAACAAGGAAGGTGCAAGCAGAAGATGAAGCTAATGGCCTGCAGACAACGCCCGCCTCCCGAGCTACTTCACCGCTGTGCACTTCTACGGCCAGCATGGTGTCTTCCTCCCCCTCCACCCCTTCAAACATCCCTCAGAAACCATCACAGCCAGCAGCAAAGGAACCTTCAGCTACGCCTCCGATCAGCAACCTTACAAAAACTGCCAGTGAATCTATCTCCAACCTTTCAGAGGCTGGCTCAATCAAGAAAGGAGAAAGAGAGCTCAAAATCGGAGACAGAGTATTGGTGAGTAGAGAAACATTCTGAGGTCATTTCATCATCTCTTTATTTTAACCTTCTCTTCTTCCAGGTTGGTGGCACTAAGGCTGGTGTAGTCCGGTTTCTTGGGGAGACCGACTTTGCCAAGGGGGAGTGGTGTGGCGTGGAGTTAGATGAGCCACTTGGGAAGAATGATGGCGCTGTTGCTGGAACAAGGTTTGTTTGGCGTTGTGCAACATCTTGTGTCATTTTTTGTTATTGTTCTTATTGTTCTCTAAAGGTATTTTCAGTGTCAACCCAAATATGGCTTGTTCGCTCCTGTCCACAAAGTTACCAAGATTGGCTTCCCTTCCACTACACCAGCCAAAGCCAAGGCCAACGCAGTGAGGCGAGTGATGGCGACCACGTCCGCCAGCCTGAAGCGCAGCCCTTCTGCCTCTTCCCTCAGCTCCATGAGCTCAGTGGCCTCCTCTGTGAGCAGCAGGCCCAGTCGGACAGGACTAGTAAGGCCCCTTTCTCACTACCTGCCTCCACTTCGCCCTTCATTTCTCTAACTTTCCTTTACAGTTGACTGAAACCTCCTCCCGTTACGCCAGGAAGATCTCCGGTACCACTGCCCTCCAGGAGGCCCTGAAGGAGAAGCAGCAGCACATTGAGCAGCTGCTGGCGGAACGGGATCTGGAGAGGGCGGAGGTGGCCAAGGCCACGAGCCACGTGGGGGAGATAGAGCAGGAGCTAGCTCTGGCCCGGGACGGACATGACCAGGTGAAGTCTGGACCTTGTTGCGGAGATGGTGAAGTCCATTTACCGACATTCTTGCCTTCCCCAGCATGTCCTGGAATTGGAAGCCAAAATGGACCAGCTGCGAACAATGGTGGAAGCTGCTGACAGGGAGAAGGTGGAGCTTCTCAACCAGCTTGAAGAGGAGAAAAGGTGACCCCAGACTGTTTCCTGGTGCAAGTGTGCTTAAGTGTTTTGTTTGGGTTTTATTCCACAGGAAGGTTGAGGACCTTCAGTTCCGGGTTGAAGAAGAATCAATTACCAAAGGTGATCTTGAGGTAAAACCCCTCCAGCTCTCTTACAGCTTTTATGATCTTTTTTTCTTTGGACTGCTGTTAATAGGTGGCTACAGTTTCAGAAAAGTCACGTATAATGGAACTGGAGAAAGACCTAGCATTGAGAGTACAGGAAGTAGCTGAGCTCCGAAGAAGGCTAGAGTCCAATAAGCCTGCTGGGGATGTGGACATGTCACTTTCCCTTTTGCAAGAGATAAGCTCTTTGCAAGAAAAGTTAGAAGTCACCCGTACTGACCACCAGAGAGAAATAACTTCTCTGAAGGAGCATTTTGGAGCCCGGGAAGAAACTCATCAGAAGGAGATAAAGGCTCTGTATACCGCCACGGAAAAGCTTTCCAAAGAGAACGAGTCATTGAAAAGCAAGCTGGAGCATGCCAACAAAGAGAACTCAGATGTGATAGCTCTATGGAAGTCCAAACTGGAGACTGCCATCGCATCCCACCAGCAGGCGATGGAAGAACTGAAGGTATCTTTCAGCAAAGGGCTTGGAACAGAGACGGCAGAATTTGCTGAACTAAAAACACAAATAGAGAAAATGAGACTAGATTACCAACACGAAATAGAAAATTTGCAGAATCAACAAGACTCTGAACGGGCTGCCCATGCTAAAGAGATGGAAGCCTTGAGGGCTAAACTGATGAAAGTTATTAAAGAAAAGGAAAACAGTCTGGAAGCCATCAGGTCGAAACTGGACAAAGCAGAAGACCAGCATCTCGTAGAAATGGAAGACACGTTAAACAAATTACAGGAAGCTGAAATAAAGGTAAAGGAGCTAGAGGTACTGCAAGCCAAATGCAATGAACAAACCAAGGTTATTGATAATTTTACATCACAGCTCAAGGCTACTGAAGAAAAGCTCTTGGATCTTGATGCACTTCGGAAAGCCAGTTCCGAAGGTAAATCGGAAATGAAGAAACTTAGACAGCAGCTTGAGGCAGCTGAGAAACAGATTAAACATTTAGAGATTGAAAAGAATGCTGAAAGTAGCAAGGTTTGTATTGACATCCTCCATTCTTTTCTTTTTTGCTTCTATACCATGTAACACTGTGTGTTAGGCTAGTAGCATTACCAGAGAGCTCCAGGGGAGAGAGCTAAAGCTTACTAACCTTCAGGAAAATTTGAGTGAAGTCAGTCAAGTGAAAGAGACTTTGGAAAAAGAACTTCAGATTTTGGTAAGTACCTGTTGGGAATCTGAATCTCAGGGTCTGTTCAGAATCTCTCATTCTTTTTCTTTAGAAAGAAAAGTTTGCTGAAGCTTCAGAGGAGGCAGTCTCTGTTCAGAGAAGTATGCAAGGTATGTCTTACCAGAGCGTGTGCAGATTGCTTCATATTAAACTTCTAACTTTTATCCTAAATAGAAACTGTAAATAAGTTACACCAAAAGGAGGAACAGTTTAACATGCTGTCTTCTGACTTGGAGAAGCTGAGAGAAAACTTAGCAGGTAAGAAGACATCTCTGGTGACTAAACATTAACCGTGCTATTCTTTTTTTCTCTATATATTTAGATATGGAGGCAAAATTTAGAGAGAAAGATGAGAGAGAAGAGCAGCTGATAAAGGCAAAGGAAAAACTGGAAAATGACATTGCAGAAATAATGAAGATGTCAGGAGATAACTCTTCTCAGCTGACAAAAATGAACGATGAATTACGTCTGAAAGAAAGGTATATGTGACTGTTGAAAAGAGTGCTGACCTAATCTGACACCTTATATTGAAACTTTTTCTAGAGATGTAGAAGAATTACAGCTAAAACTTACAAAGGCTAATGAAAATGCAAGTTTTCTGCAAAAAAGTATTGAGGACATGACTGTCAAAGCTGAACAGAGCCAGCAAGAAGCAGCTAAAAAGCATGAGGAAGAAAAGAAAGAATTGGAGAGGAAATTGTCGGACCTGGTAAGGAGATACTCAGTGGGCCTGTTGGCTGGATGACTCATTCCCTCATTCGGGGTCTCTGCAGGAAAAGAAAATGGAAACAAGCCACAACCAGTGTCAGGAGCTGAAAGCCAGGTATGAGAGAGCCACTTCTGAGACAAAAACCAAGCATGAAGAAATCCTACAGAACCTCCAGAAGACGCTGCTGGACACAGAGGACAAGCTGAAGGGCGCACGGGAGGAGAACAGTGGCTTGCTGCAGGAGCTGGAGGAGCTGAGAAAGCAAGCCGACAAAGCCAAAGTACGTGACGCGAGAGAATTTCCTTGTGTTGTGTTTCCATTCTTTCCATCTTTTGTTTCTGTAGTCGCTAACTTATTTGTTAACATCAGCCAAAAAAGAAATTGAACTAATGTCAGAAGAGCTGAGGGGTCTGAAATCAGAGAAGCAGCTTCTTTCTCAGGAGGGAAATGATTTAAAGTTAGAAAACGGTTCACTTTTATCCAAGCTTGTAGAATTGGAGGCCAAAATAGCTTTACTTCAGGGAGACCAGCAGAAACTGTGGTCAGTGAATGAAACTCTTAATTTAGAAAAGGAGAAATTCTTAGAAGAAAAGCAAGATGCCGAAAAGTATTATGAGCAGGAACATCTCAATAAAGAAGCTTTGGCTGTTGAGAGAGAGAAATTGCTTAAAGAAATCAATGTTGTACAGGAAGAACTCTTGAAGATAAATGTGGAAAATGACTCTTTGCAAGCTTCCAAGGTGAGCATGCAGGCACTCATTGAAGAGCTCCAGCTCAGCAAAGATACTTTGATTGCTAAGACTGAGAAGGACCAGGAAGAAAAAGATCACCTGGAGGACCAGATCAAGAAACTTATTACCGAAAACTTCATCTTGGCCAAAGATAAGGATGACATCATTCAGAAGCTTCAAAGGTCTTATGAGGAGCTAGTCAAAGATCAGAAAGCTTTGGTACAGGAGACTGAAGATCTCACAGCTGAGAAAAAGTCAGCTTTAGAGAAATTGTCCAATCTCGATAACACGTGCATAGCCTTAAAGGTAGAACGAGATAATGTTCTTCAGAACAACAGAAATCTGCAGTTAGAGACGGACATGCTGCTTCAAGATCAGGAAAAGCTGAATGCCAGCCTCCAGGCCGCTCTCCAGGTCAAACAGCTGCTCCGCTCAGAAGCCAGTGGGCTCCGCGCACAGCTGGATGATGCCAGCAAGGCCCTGAGGAAGGCAGAGCTGGAGACCGTGCAACTCGAGGCCGCAAACACAAGCCTCACGAAGCTCTTGGAGGAAATTAAGGCCAGGCGGGCGGTCACGGACTCCGAGTGCATCCAGCTTCTGCATGAGAAAGAAACCTTGGCTGCCTCCGAGAGAAGGCTCTTGGCTGAGAAAGAGGAACTTTTAAGTGAAAATAGAATAATCACTGAAAAACTCCACAAATGCTTAGAAGAGGCTGCCCATACTGAGATGAGCCTGAATGAGAAGATCACTTACCTGACTTCCGAGAAGGAGATGGCTTCTCAGAAAATGACTGAACTTAAAAAGCAGCAGGATAGTCTCTTGAAAGAAAAATCCTCACTGGAAACGCAAAATGGAGCTTTACTTGCAGAGAGAGAGAATTCCATCAAAGCCATAGGAGACCTCAAAAGGCAATGTGATCAAGAGTCTGCAAACAGAAGTTTAGTTGTGCAAGAGAATATGAAACTCCTCGGTAATATTGATGCTCTGAAGAAGGAGCTTCAAGAGAGAAAAAAGGAAAACCAAGAACTAGTGGCCAGCAAGTGCGACCTCTCTTTGATGCTGAAAGAGGCTCAAAATACCAAAAAGAATCTGGAAAAAGAACACACTCACATATTGCAAGCAAAGGAGAGTTTGGATGCTCAACTTAACACGTGTTGTTCCGAGAAGAACATTTTGCTGAGAGATGGCTTGAACCTGCAAGAAGAGTGTCACAAATTAAGCAAGGAGATCCAGGAAATGCAGCAGTCCTTAATCCTGGAACAGGAAGCCAGAGCAAAGGAGAGCGAGTCATCCTTGTACGAAAACAATCAACTTCACGGGAGGATGGTGCTCCTGGAGCAGGAGGTGGAGGAGTTAAGAGTGTGTATCGAGGAGCTGCAGTCCGAGAAGTTTGTGCTACTTCAAGAGAAGAGCAAATCAGAGCAAGAACTGGCAGAGATAATCGAGGAGAAGGAACTGTTGACTGCAGAAGCAGCTCAACTTGCTGCCCATATAAAGACTCTGAAAAGTGATTTTGCTGCCTTGTCCAAATCCAAGGCAGAGCTGCAGGAACTGCACAGCTGCCTCACCAAGATTCTGGATGACCTTCAGCGGAACCATGAGGTGACCCTGGCCGAAAAAGCCCAGGTGATGCAAGACAACCAGAACCTCCTGGCTGAGAAGAGCGAAATGATGCTGGAAAAGGATGAGCTCCTGAAGGAGAAGGAAACCCTGGCAGAAAGCTACTTCATCCTTCAGAAAGAGATCAGCCAGTTGGCCAAAACCAACAGCCATATTTCAGCCAATCTCCTAGAATCTCAAAATGAAAACCGTACTTTGAGAAAAGACAAGAACAAGCTTACTCTTAAAATTAGAGAGCTCGAGACTCTTCAGTCATTTACGGTAAAGTGAGAGGGTCAAGTATTGAGCACCCACCTCATTTCTCACAGTGTTTCCTTGTATTTAGGCTGCTCAAACAGCGGAAGATGCCATGCAGATAATGGAACAGATGACCAAAGAGAAGACTGAGACTCTGGCCTCCTTGGAGGACACCAAGCAAACAAATGCAAAACTACAGAATGAAGTAATCAGATTTAAATAGCTTTTTATACAAAGTTTCATCAAGTTTTTTTCTCTTGGTCTTTAAGTTGGACACACTTAAAGAAAACAACTTGAAAAATGTGGAAGAGCTGAACAAATCAAAAGAACTCCTGACTGTAGAGAATCAAAAAATGGAAGAATTTAGGAAAGAAATGTAAGTTTCTATCCTTTGAGAAAAAAATATGGCTATGGTAACCCTGCACTCACTGTCCTTGCAGAGAAACCCTAAAGCAGGCAGCAGCTCAGAAGTCCCAGCAGCTTTCAGCGTTGCAAGAAGAGAACGTTAAACTTGCTGAGGAGCTGGGGAGAAGCAGGGACGAAGTCACAAGTCATCAAAAGGTCAGTGTCCTTTGGCGAGGGGTTCCAGCTGTATGAACTGAAGTTTTTTGTGTTTTTTTCCTAGCTGGAAGAAGAAAGATCTGTGCTCAATAATCAGTTGTTAGAAATGAAAAAAAGGTAAGCTTTCTGTTTATTGTTGTATGTGTGTGTTTGTGGAACTTTTAACTCTTTGGTCTTTTAGAGAATCCAAGTTCATAAAAGACGCAGATGAAGAGAAAGCTTCCTTGCAGAAATCCATCAGTATAACTAGTGCCTTACTCACAGAAAAGGATGCCGAGCTGGAGAAACTGAGAAATGAGGTAGAGTACCACCCAGGGTGCACGAGCTTTCACCCTCAGCCTAAGCTAAACAACTGTGTTTCAGGTCACAGTGCTCAGGGGAGAAAACGCCTCTGCCAAGTCCTTGCATTCAGTTGTTCAGACTCTAGAGTCTGATAAGGTGAAGCTCGAGCTCAAGGTAAAGAACTTGGAGCTTCAACTCAAAGAAAACAAGAGGCAGCTCAGCAGCTCCTCAGGTAAAGGGCGCCTGCCCAGTGCTTCTCTGTACCTTGTTTTTTTTTTTTTTTCCTCAAATATAAGGTAATACAGACACTCAGGCAGACGAGGATGAAAGAGCCCAGGAGAGTCAGGTAATGTTCCTGCCTTATTGCTTTACTTTCTTACATTTTACACATTTTTTTTTTAACAAATCAGATTGATTTCCTAAATTCAGTAATAGTGGACCTTCAAAGGAAGAATCAAGACCTCAAGATGAAGGTGGAGATGATGTCAGAAGCAGCCCTGAATGGGAACGGGGATGACCTAAACAATTATGACAGGTATTTCATATGAAGACATACTGATTGCTATAAATTTTCTGATTTCACACATTAACATTTGTAGTGATGATCAGGAGAAACAGTCCAAGAAGAAACCTCGCCTCTTCTGTGACATTTGTGACTGCTTTGATCTCCACGACACAGAGGATTGTCCTACCCAGGCACAGATGTCAGAGGACCCTCCCCATTCCACACACCATGGCAGTCGGGGTGAGGAACGCCCATACTGTGAAATCTGTGAGATGTTTGGACACTGGGCCACCAACTGCAATGACGACGAAACCTTCTGATGAAGCCTCCAGTGGAGAACTGGGCTTGCTCAGACGCACTCGCATTGACACAACGTAACACCAGCATTGTGTGTGCAGACTTCAGGAGAACTCATGTTATTTTTTAACCCCGTCAACAAATCTAGGAAAATATTTTGATCTTCAACAAATTGCCCTTTAGTCTCCCCGTATGAGTTAGAATAATAAATATTTAGTAGGTGAGTTTTCACCTCGAATTTTGTTTTCTTGATTTTTACGTTTGAAGACATTGCACCAGATGCCATTACATTTATTGGCCCCCCGACCTTGTAGAAAAACCCCTACCCTCACAATACCTTATTTAAGTAACTTTAAATTATGCCGTTACTTTTCATATTTGCACTAAGATATTTCCAGGCTGCATTTGTATATTTAGATTTTTTGGTTAAGCTTTGACACTGGAATGAGTTGAAAAAATGTGCCATTTTGCATTTTCATCTACTCATTTAAAGTATTTTATTCTTATTCAAAGAAATATCTGAGCTCTTTGCACTACCTGTTATCAGTAGTGCCTTTACTTCAGGCTTGATAATACTTAGGTGTGATTATAAAATCATGAAGCAGGTAAAGGGAGGGGCAAGCCCCCAAACTGCTGTGGGGACATTTTATAATCTATATGCTGCACCCACTTAATCTACTGTGGTGTTTTGTTTATTAGTTTTGCATAATTTCAGCTTCTATATATTGTATGTATATATTTTTTAAAAATCTATATTTTGGGAAAAAAACATACACAATGTGTCTTTCTTTTTGGACATTTACCTTTTTGAAAAAGAAAACACTTAAAATGATCATTAGGACATAACAGACTAGGCCAGACATAGCATCTTGTGGCTTTGCAACCATTTTCATTTGTTTGTTTTCCTTTTATTTCTTCACCAGATTTAAATAACTGGAGGAATTTTCTCCAATTTTTTTTTCCTTCTCTGGCAGGTATCCCCAGCAGTCAATTAACAATAAGCCAGTATAAAACACCTAAATAACCAATCTACAATCTCCCTTCACAAGTTTTTTTACTGTTTTTAGATGAATGTACGATGAGAAATTCAACGTTAATAATTCTGGATTTTCTTATCACAAAAAAGAAAATGAAGGACCTCAAAGCACCTGAACAGTTTATCGACCAGTTTGAATCTATTTATCTTCATTTGAATGTCTTCTAGAATATGTAAAAAGTCATAAAATGTATCTTCCATGCTACATGTACAATAAGAACTTCTATAATTGTATATATGCCTTTGATGTATTTTCCCCTCAAGATTATCAACTGTGTGTTCGACAGTGAATATTCAATCTGGTACCAGTTGAAATTTTTGGTTATAAATGTAATACGAATTGTTTCACAAACAGAAAACATGTAAAGCAGTATTAAAATTTGGCCAAACAAGTGTTCTGTATCTACTTTAATAAATGGTTATTC